GGATGGATAGTTGGTTGGGAGGGAAAGGGGAATTGGCTCACGTGTAAATTGCGTTGGTCTTGAAAAGATGTTTCCTTAAACTGCGAGTCTGACGTATTTGCACATTTTTCTGGAAACAACGCCTATATCTCTTGGAGATGTTCAAAGAGGGCGGGCTCGGTGGCTTACACCTGTAATCCCAGCACTTTAAGAGGCTGAGGCTGGAAGATCGCTTCTCTTGAGTCCCAGCCTGGGCAATATGGCGAAACCCCATCTCTACAAACAAAACAAAACAAAACAAAAATTAGCAGGCCGTGGTGGCACACACCTGGAGTCCCAGGTACTGGGGAGGCTGAGGTGGGGAGAACAGCTTGAGCCTGGGTAGCAGAGGTTGCAGTGAGCCGAGATCGCACCATTGCACTCCGGGCAACAGAGTGAGACCCTGTCAAAAAAAAAAATGTTCAAAGGGGTTAGTGGTCCCAGAGAAAGGATCACTTCATTAATAATTAAGATGATTAGCCGGTCATGGTGGCTCACGCCTGTAGTCCCAGCTACTTAGGAGACTGAGGAACGACAATCGCTTGAACCCGGGAGGCGGAGGTCGCAGTGAGCTGAGATTACGCCGCTGCACTCCAGCCTGGGCAAGAGTGAGACTCGGTTTCAAAAAAAAAAAAAAAAGAAAAAAGAATTAAGATGGCCGGGCGCGGTGGCTCACGCCTGTAATCCCAGCACTTTGGGAGGCCGAGGAGAGCGGATCACGAGGGCGGGAGATCGAGACCATCCTGGCTAAAACGGTGAAACCCTGTCTCTGCTAAAAACACAAAAAAATTAGCCGGGCGTGGTGGTGGGCGCCTGTAGTCCCAGCTACTCAGGAGGCTGAGGCAGGAGAATGGCGTGAACCCGGGAGAATGGTGTGCCCCGAGCCTACTTCCCGCGCAGTCCTCCAAGACGCGGCCTCCAGCAGGGGTCGCTGCTTCGCTGCCGCCCTGGCCTCGCGCCCCGCCCGACCCGCTCTCACTGCGCCGGCGCCGGCGGAAGGGGCGGGGCGCAGATAGGGGTAGCCTGGAGGCCTGCAGTCCGCGCGGCCGCGGGGAGGGACGAGAGGGCCTGACGTACAGGTGAGTGCGCCTCTGCTGGCGCGCCGCGCCGGGCCCCCTGCCCGCGCCCCCTGTCACTTCGCCTCTCCGCCCCGCCCACGCTCCCGCCGGGTCTCCCCGTGAGTGTCCCGTGTCCTGCCAGCCTCGGGACGCCCCGCGAGCTCAGGGCTGCGCAGGGACTGTGGTAATTGAGCGCGGCGAAGCCTTCCGTTCCTGCCTCCTGTCGCTCCTGCTGGCTCCGAATGCAGACTGCGAACCCGGGGACGCAGTTGTCCATTTCCTTTGACCTTGGGGACCCAGGAAGGTGCACTGCCCGCGGGGGTGGGGAGGGAGCGAGAGGAATCCGACCCTGTCTCAGCCCACAGCCTCCGAGGTCTCCAAGTAAAGGGAAGGATCTTTAGCTGCATTAGACTTCAAAGCGTTTAGACCAGTTTCTCCATCTTACGGAGCGGTGAACGGGCTCAGGAATGTGGAGCGTTTCCTGGCGTCAAGCAGGTCAAAGTCAGCGCTGCTTTTTTTACAGACACTGCTTTTCTTACAGTCTTCGGTTAGTTCAGATTGTATACCTCTCCTGAAGATGTCACCCAAAACCTCCTATGGGATTCTGCCGTGATCATCTCTCCACTCATCCCACACCAACGCCAAAGAGATCTTTTAAAATGAACTTCCATCAGGTCACTTCCCAGGGTCCATCATTGCGTGTTCTGTGAGATAAAACTGATTTATTATCTGTTTCAGATTATAAGCGCCATGGCTATGGCTAGTGTTAAATTGCTTGCCGGTGTTTTAAGAAAGCCAGATGCCTGGATTGGACTCTGGGGTGTTCTCCGAGGGACACCTTCATCATACAAACTCTGTACTTCCTGGAATCGATACTTGTATTTTTCTAGTACCAAGTTACGTGCACCAAATTATAAAACACTTTTTTATAATATTTTCTCACTGAGACTCCCAGGGCTTTTACTATCTCCAGAATGTATTTTTCCTTTTTCCGTAAGACTCAAAAGTAATATAAGGTCTACAAAATCTACTAAAAAGTCTCTGCAAAAAGTAGATGAAGAGGACTCTGATGAAGAAAGCCATCATGATGAGATGAGTGAGCAGGAAGAGGAGCTTGAGGATGATCCTACTGTAGTCAAAAACTATAAAGACCTGGAAAAAGCAGTTCAGTCTTTTCGGTATGATGTTGTCCTGAAGACGGGGCTAGATATTGGGAGAAAGTGAGTATGATACGCATTTCATTATAAACTCGTGTGTACATTGTTGCTTTTTTTTGTTTTGTAGCAAAGTGGAAGATGCTTTCTACAAAGGTGAACTCAGGCTGAATGAGGAAAAATTATGGAAGAAAAGCAGAACGGTGAGATACTAACCTAAAATGACAGCCAGATGTAACCAAGCCTCTGTTTTCTTTTAATTTTCAGGTGAAAGTGGGAGATACATTGGATCTTCTCATTGGAGAGGATAAAGAAGCAGGAACAGAGACAGTTATGCGGATTCTCTTGAAAAAAGTGTTTGAAGAGAAGACTGAAAGTGAAAAATACAGAGTGGTGTTACGGCGGTGGAAAAGTTTAAAGTTGCCTAAGAAGAGAATGTCTAAATAAATGGATTGCTTTTTAGCAATAGAGCTGCTTTCTAGTGGTAAAGGAAGGGGTCACCTGAAAAATAGGACATTTTTATTAAAATAAAGTTCTCTTAGCGTTTGTGGAATCTGCCGAGCCATTTTGTGGAAATTGGGATCCATATCTGGAGACACTTCCCAAGGCCTGCCTCACCTCCACCCCCTGCCCACCTTGATCCATGCTCCTTTGACCTCCTCGTGTGAGAACCCCTTTGCCAGAGTGAGACGTGTGCAGAATGAACTAAGCCCCAGAGGGTTTTAATGGCTTGCCTGCTGTTTCCCACATAAACTACCTCAGGAGTCACTGTAAAATAAACTGGCCTTGTTGTCTTAGTGTTTTTATTTAAAATGTTCCCTGTCCAGCG